TCCCAGGCCTTGGGATAAGTGCTTAGCACAGGCACCAATCTATAGTCTAGAGAAGGATAAGACCTGCACATCCTGGATAGCTGGAAAAAATGTAAAGAATCATTTAATCATTCATTCATTTATTCAACAAAAGTTTGCTGTGCACGTAGATGTACTAGGCTAGGTGATATTGCAATAAAATATGTAGAGTCACTGTGTTCATGGGGTGAGAAAAAGAAATAAGCAGATAAAGAGCAAAATAACAGATTATAAAATGGGCTATAAAGGAAAGGAATAAGTGTTGAGACAGAGAATCAGGTGTATGAATTGGCAGTGGCAGTGGTGGTGGTGGTAATCAGGGCTTGGAGTCAGGAGTTAGATTTAGGGTGCATGTGAGCAGTGTGGATGGAGAAATTTAAGAAGTAGTTGGATTTAAACCTGAGGATGGGGGAGAAGGTTTGGGCAGGAAGTGGAATACATAAATTATGTATTTATTTGAGACAAGAGTCTCACTCTGTCACCCAGGCTAGAGTGTTTGTTTGTTTGTTTATTTGAGATGGAGTCTTGCTTTGTTGCTCAGGCTGGAGTGCAATGGCACGATCTTGGCTCAATGCAACCTTTGCCTCCTCGGTTCAAGCGATTCTCCTGGTACAGGCGCCCGCCACCATGCTTGGCTAATTTTTATATTTTTAGTAGAGACGGGGGTTTCACCATGTTGGCCAGGCTAATCTCGAACTCCTGACCTCAGGTGATCCGCCCGCCTTGGCCTCCCAGACTGCTGGGATTACAGGCGTGAGCCACGGCGCCTGGCCGGAAATTTGTTATTTAGAACGATGGAAACGGGTAGGAAAAAGAGCATATAGGGAAAAAGGTGTAAGTTTTAACTTTATGCATAGGGAAGGACATAAACACCGTCTACTTGTGAATAAGTAGTTTAGAAGAAACAATCTATAAGGGCCCGGAAGACTTCCGGCCCTTTCCGCCTTTAACTAGACTACATTTCCCAGAGTGCTGCAAGAACTGGGTGTGACTCGGAATCCCTCCCAACCACTTCCGGCGCAAGTGGCTTCTGATAATCATGGCGCCCCTCGGAACAACTGTATTGCTGTGGAGCCTCTTGAGGAGTTCTCCGGGCGTGGAACGGGTCTGTTTCCGGGCTCGAATCCAGCCCTGGCACGGTGGCCTGCTCCAACCGCTACCTTGCTCTTTCGAGATGGGGCTGCCACGCCGCCGGTTCAGCTCCGAGGCCGGTAAGTGACCTTCCGGACTTTCGCTGGGGCGTAGCTTCTTATTTACTAAAGTCCATTTTAGCAGAATCTGGTAGCCCAGAGACCAAGAAACCTACATTTATGGATGAGGAAGTTCAAAGCATACTCACGAAAATGACAGGCTTGAACTTGCAGAAGACTTTTAAGCCAGCTATACAAGAACTGAAGCCACCAACCTATAAGCTAATGACTCAGGCACAGTTGGAAGAGGTACGTGAATGCAGGAATATTGTTAGAATACCGGCTTTCCTTAATAAATATTTTCTTTCATTAGGCTACAAGACAGGCAGTTGAGGCAGCTAAAGTACGATTAAAAATGCCACCAGTTCTGGAAGAGCGAGTACCAATAAATGATGTGTTAGCTGAAGATAAGATTTTGGAAGGAACAGAAACAACCAAATATGTGTTTACTGATATATCATATAGCATACCACACCGGGTGAGTATATGTCTAATCGCAAAATGATCTTTAACGCATCCTTGATTATGTTTTTCTATTTTAGGAGCGTTTTATTGTCGTCAGAGAACCAAGTGGCACACTACGCAAAGCCTCTTGGGAAGAACGGGACCGAATGATACAAGTTTATTTCCCAAAAGAAGGTCGTAAAATTTTGACACCAATAATTTTCAAGGAAGAAAATCTTAGGGTAAGGTGACTTAGGTTTTATGTTTTAGAGCCCATGTGATGCTAACTCTGCTGTGTGGTTTTAGACTATGTATAGCCAGGACAGGCATGTTGATGTCCTCAATCTCTGCTTTGCCCAGTTTGAGCCAGATTCCACAGAGTATATCAAGGTGAGTAGATTTTAGTTTCTAAAATATAGGCTTGTTTCTGAAGAGTTGCATTTTATGTGGATAGGTTCATCACAAGACCTATGAAGATATAGATAAACGTGGAAAATATGACCTTTTACGTTCAACAAGATACTTTGGTGGAATGGTGTGGTATTTTGTAAATAATAAAAAGATTGATGGTTTGCTGATTGACCAGATTCAGAGAGATTTGTAAGTATGATCTTAGTAAGTGAAAGAATCATCCCTAGATAACATTAAACCCTTTCATTCTCAGAATCGATGATGCAACCAACTTGGTCCAGCTGTATCACGTGCTCCATCCAGATGGCCAGTCGGCTCAAGGGGCCAAGGATCAGGCTGCTGAGGGAATAAATTTAATCAAGGTAAAGTTTTTTTTTCATATTGGTTGTTTTGTTTGTTTTAAAATTTTCTTTTTAATTTAAACAGGTCTTTGCAAAAACAGAAGCACAGAAGGGAGCCTATATAGAACTAACACTGCAGACTTATCAAGAAGCACTCAGTCGCCATTCTGCAGCTTCCTAAAAATATTTTAAAAATACATTTATTTTACTAAATACTGACTACATTTCTCTGTTAATATTGAGCTAAATGTTAAAAAATGGCCAGATTAAAAGATATCAATTTGTAGTTCTCCCTACAAAGCAAAAATTATTACCCTACTCACTTTTCGTAGGCTACAA